TTGTGCTGCTAATTATTATAATTTTTGTCCCTTTTTTTTTTTGAGACAGAGTATCGTTCTGTCGCCCAGGCTGGAGTGCAGTGGCGCGATCTTGGCTCACTGCAACCTCCACCTCCGTGGTTCAAGCAATTCCCCTGCCTCAGCCTCCAGAGTAGCTTGGCTGGGAGTACAGGCGCACGCCACGACGCCGGGCTATTTTTTTTTTTTGTATTTTTAGTAGAGACGGGGTTTCACCATGTTGGCCAGATTGGTCTCCAACTCCTGACCTCAGGCAATCCGCCCGCCTCGGCCTCCCAAAGTGTTGGGATTACAGGTGTGAGCCACCGCGCCCGGCTGTCACTTCTAAACATATAATGAAAGTAATCTGTATTGCCTTTTTACTTTTTCTTGCCTGCTTTTCCTGGACCAGAAATTAATAGGCTGTTTCCGTCCCAAACAAAGTACTTTCCTTCTAAGAATGTCTTCGTTGACGCTGGAGGGCTGCCCGGCTGAATCTTACGTATTCGTGCCCATGTTCTGCCCCCTGCAGTAGTCTGCATAAACCCAATGCGAAGACACGTGTAAGAGTACATTACAATTACAAGTGTCATTTACGCGTTGATTATTGTTTTTGCGAGTGCCCTAAGGCCACCTCTGGGGGAGCTCGGGGCTGCCTTCCGAAGCATGCGCGTCAGCACCGCGTGCCAGGGCCCTGAAAGTCAGGCTCCGCGTCGGTGCGGCAGCGCGAGGCCTGCAGTCCTAAGCTCGGGGTCGCTTCGGGCCCCCGAGGGGGTGTGTCTTCTACCGTTTTAACATGGAAGGGGCGGTTCCAGTGGCCGGGGAAGTCGGCGACTTGCAGGACTGAAGGCTGGTGCTTTGAAAGAGAGGCGGAGGGCGAGAGCGATTTCCCCGCCTCCTCTGCACTCCGTCCAATCCCTTCGCCTTCTCCTTTTCTCGGCCGGCCCGCCCGGCCCCTAACCTGCTCCAACCCATTCTGCGGTAGAGGCTGCCGGGTCTCTTTAAGGCCCTCCCGCGCCTGCGCCTTGGGCTCTCCTGACGCGGCCGGGCCGGACCCCGGAGGAACCAGCTGGCCAGCTGGCAAGGGGCTGGCTGCAGTTCCGACAGCGGCGGTGCCGGGAGGGGTAGGTGAGGGTCGCGAGGCGGCCCTGAGCTTCTGAGTGAGCGTGGTGCTTTTGGGAACTCGGGACGGGCGACCCGTGGAGCCAGGAGCGGGGCCGAGGCGCTGAGACGCGGCGGCGCGGCTGCCGGCTGGATGGGAAGTTAATGTTTACGGCGAAGTCTACTCAACGTTTCCAAGGTGAGGGGCGCTGCGCCAGGCCGGGCGGGCCGGGAGGCCGGGCGGGCGGTGAGTCCGTGTTCCGCTGGCGCACAGCTGGGCCGAGGCGCGGCGGGCGGGGGCCGCCGCAAGTTTTGCTGTGGGAGCGGGGCGGGCGCGCCTGGCCCCGCCAGGGCCTAAGTTCCCTGCACTCGCTTCCTCGCCTGTCGCCGCCGCCGCCGCCCGCAGCCCTCCTTCTCGTGGGCGCTGGGGAAGAAACTCGTCGGCGGGTCTAACTGTGGCGTCCCAGGGCGGTGGAGGGACGGAGCAGCTTCGGGGGCACGTCCTCGTAAATCCCGTGGAGGACACTGACCCTGCACCCCACCCTCGAGGCCAGAAGTCGGTTCCCTTTGGGGACCTGAGGGGCGAGAGCACTCGCCCCCCTGACTTGCAAAGTTGGCGTCTTTACTTGGCCTCCGGGATTCTGCGCATGGCGTGTCTCCAGGCTGCTGATGGGCAAGACAGATGTGCCAGGTCCAGAATGAACTTGAGAAGAGTTTGTAGCCATTCCTGAATCACCTTATGACTAGTGGGGCAAGCCTCAAATTAACCTCAGGATTTCCGGTAGGTTGGATTGTGGTGTTGGTGTTTCCACTAAAGTATATGCAACTTTTATTTTTGTCCTTAGGTGGCGACAGACAAAGTTGCAGAAAAGCTGAGCTCTACTCTCTCATGGGTGAAGAACACAGTATCGCATACAGTCAGTCAGATGGCCAGTCAGGTGGCAAGTCCATCTACTTCATTACATACCACATCCTCATCTACCACACTATCAACACCAGCCCTTTCACCATCTTCCCCATCACAGTTGAGTCCAGACGACTTAGAACTCCTGGCTAAACTGGAAGAACAGAATAGGTGAGTGAGGTTGCTTAGCTTTTTTCTCTCCATAGATCTTGAACAGTTTTTAATTATATTTTAGATTGTTAGAAACGGATAGTAAGTCTTTAAGATCTGTAAATGGGTCAAGAAGAAACAGTGGCTCTTCTCTTGTGTCGAGTTCATCAGCCTCTAGCAACCTCAGTCACCTTGAAGAAGATTCTTGGATTCTTTGGGGAAGAATTGTTAATGAATGGGAAGATGTACGCAAAAAGAAGGAAAAGCAAGTTAAGGTATTCATGTTCTTTGTTGAAGTTCTTATTCTAATTCATTTTTGTAATTTTATTTTATTTTTAGGAACTTGTTCATAAAGGGATACCCCATCACTTTAGAGCAATAGTTTGGCAACTTTTATGCAGTGCACAAAGTATGCCAATTAAGGATCAGTATTCAGAACTCCTGAAAATGACCTCGCCTTGTGAAAAATTGATCCGAAGGGACATTGCTAGAACTTACCCTGAACACAACTTTTTTAAGGAAAAAGATAGCCTTGGACAGGAGGTTTTATTTAATGTAATGAAGGTAAGTTTTATTTATTCATTTTTTGAAATGAATGTATTTTGAACAACTTTTTTTTACTTTTTAGGCTTACTCTTTAGTAGATCGTGAGGTTGGTTACTGTCAAGGAAGTGCTTTTATAGTTGGATTGTTGCTTATGCAGGTAAGTTAATATAAGTATTAAATGTCCAATGAAACCTATGTTGTTTTTTTTTCTTCCAATGTAGATGCCAGAAGAAGAAGCTTTCTGTGTATTTGTTAAATTAATGCAAGATTATAGACTTCGTGAACTTTTTAAACCAAGTATGGCAGAATTGGGCCTTTGTATGTACCAGTTTGAATGTATGATACAGGTAAAAGTGCAGTGTTGATAAAAAGGCATATTTGTGTTATAACTAATTATTTTCTTCTCTTTAGGAGCATCTTCCAGAGCTCTTTGTACATTTTCAATCTCAGAGTTTTCATACCTCAATGTATGCATCATCCTGGTTTCTGACTATCTTTCTTACAACTTTTCCACTACCAATTGCAACAAGGATATTTGATATCTTTATGTCTGAGGTAAGCTAATGGGCAGACAAAGAGCAGGAGCTTAAATTTGGATTTATTTAATTTGTTTCCTCAGGGTTTAGAAATAGTGTTTCGTGTAGGATTAGCACTTCTTCAGATGAATCAGGCAGAACTGATGCAACTTGACATGGAAGGGATGTTACAGGTAAGTTCATAATTTATTTTCTTTTTTTTTTTATTCTTATGTTTTTTTTTTAATTGTATCTTAGCACTTTCAAAAGGTCATTCCACATCAGTTTGATGGTGTCCCAGACAAGCTAATCCAAGCAGCTTACCAAGTCAAATACAATTCAAAAAAAATGAAAAAGTAAGTATTTTATATTTTTGTTGGAAATTCAGTTACCTTTAACTCTTTTTTTTTCCTTTCTTAGGCTTGAAAAGGAATACACTACAATAAAAACGAAAGAAATGGAAGAGCAAGTTGAAATTAAAGTAAGCAGTTGGGGGCTTTTTAAAGTACTGATGCTTGCAAATAAAACTTTTTTTTTCTTGGCAGAGGTTACGCACAGAAAATAGACTTTTAAAACAGCGCATCGAGACATTAGAAAAAGTAAGTAAGTGACTACTTATGCAAGCTTCTGTTTATATTTCTATCTGAATTTTTCCTTTTGTAGGAAAGTGCTTCCTTGGCAGATAGATTGATACAGGTATAGTTTTTGTTTTGTTTTAGTTTTTTAAAATGAAATTTCAGTGTATGTCTGTAACCTTTAGCATAAATGCAGTTCCAACTACAACGAAGATTTTGTGCTACAGCTAGAGAAGGAATTGGTCCAAGCCCGACTGAGTGAAGCTGAGTCTCAGTGTGCATTAAAAGAGATGCAGGATAAAGTCTTGGATATAGAGAAGGTAAGAAACCTACACAAATGCAGTCATTCCCAAAAATCCCAAATTAAATTTTCTTCTTCTTTAGAGGAATAACTCCCTTCCTGATGAGAATAATATTGCAAGGCTTCAGGAAGAACTCATTGCTGTGAAACTTAGAGAAGCAGAAGCCATTATGGGTTTGAAAGAACTTAGACAGCAAGTCAAGGATTTAGAGGAACACTGGCAGGTATATTAATATATTTTGTGTGCTTTTTTAAATATTTGTTGCAATATAATTTTTTATGCTTTAGCGCCACTTAGCTCGTACTACTGGGAGATGGAAAGACCCACCCAAGAAAAATGCTATGAATGAGTTACAAGATGAACTGATGACCATTCGACTTAGAGAAGCTGAAACACAAGCAGAAATAAGAGAAATAAAACAAAGGATGATGGAAATGGAAACACAGGTATGATGGGAAAGCCCAGTATCTTTAAAAAGATAGTCTCAGTATTTATATTTCTGATTATTAGAACCAGATCAATAGTAACCATCTTCGAAGAGCAGAACAAGAGGTGATTAGCCTACAGGAGAAAGTGCAGTATCTTTCTGCACAGAACAAAGGACTCCTTACTCAATTAAGTGAAGCAAAGCGTAAACAAGCAGAGATTGAATGCAAGGTAAATATGTCAACTAACTGATTTTGTTTTTTTTATTTTGTTTCGGTTTGGTTTACCACACTAGAATAAGGAAGAAGTGATGGCTGTGAGGCTTCGGGAAGCAGATAGCATAGCTGCTGTGGCTGAACTACGACAACACATTGCTGAGCTTGAAATCCAGGTACCATATGAAAATAATAAAGTACATGTAAATGTTTTTGCTTTGTTGTTTTGTCACAAAACAGAAAGAAGAAGGAAAGCTTCAAGGACAGCTTAACAAGTCTGATTCTAACCAGTATATTGGGGAACTGAAAGATCAGATAGCAGAGCTGAATCATGAGGTAAGTGATAAATTTTGATCTTCACATATTGCTGACTGTATTAACTTGGATTTTGTTTTAACAGCTCAGGTGCCTAAAAGGCCAGAGGGGCTTCTCAGGCCAACCTCCTTTTGATGGAATCCACATTGTCAACCATTTAATAGGAGATGATGAATCATTCCATTCCTCCGATGAAGATTTTATAGATAATTCCTTACAGGAAACTGGTGTTGGTTTTCCTTTGCACGGAAAATCTGGTTCGATGTCTTTGGACCCCGCAGTGGCAGATGGTAGTGAGAGCGAAACAGAAGACAGTGTGCTGGAGACCAGAGAGAGCAACCAAGTGGTTCAAAAGGAGCGGCCCCCGAGAAGAAGAGAGTCGTATTCAACCACTGTCTGACCATCACTGTGACCTAGACTATGGATTTATTTAAGGGATCAGTTATCATATGATTAGGGCTTTTTGGAAATAATTTGTTTCATATGTACATATATATATATATATATATATATATATATATATATATATATATATATATATATATTTTACAGTCTTATCTGCCTTTTTATCTTTGCCAAATCTTTACCACTGATTTACCATTGCCATAAAGTAGACTGGTATATGGTTAATGTGTAAAACAAGGTTCTAACAGTATTACTGAATATTAATGTTTCTTGTTTAGAAAATGCAACTATATCTATATGTGGGAACCATTCTGAAGTTCAAAACTATGGAAAATTGAATTTTCTTCAGACAAAACTGCTCTTGTGCAATATTTTATGCTCAGTGAGCAAATTGTGTATTTATGTTTATCAATTTGTTCTCAAGGTGGCTGTCTACAGACATTTGACCAAGACATACATCTGATTTACCTTGTGTTTTTTTTTTTATTGTTGTTTTTTTTTTTAAGACAGAGATTCAGTCTGTCACCCAGGCTGGAGTGCTGTGGTGTGATCTTAGCTCACTGCAACCTCCGCCTCCCAGGTTCAAGCAATTTTCCTGCCTCAGCCTCCCGAGTACCTGGGACTATATGTGCGCACCACCACGCCTGGCTAATTTTTTGTATTTTTAGTAGAGATGGGGTTTCACCATGTTGGCTGGGCTGGTCTCGAACTCCTAACCTCAAGTGATCCACCCGCCTCAGCCTCCCAAAGTGCTGGGATTACAGGTGTGAGCCACTGCACCCAGCCTACCTTGTCTGTTTGTGTCTGGGAGGTTTTTTTTTTCTATTTTTATTTTTTCATGAAAATTATTGGTGGGCCACTGAAAGTCCCCACACACAAAGCCTTTATTCTATATAATTTTATAAACACAAATTCATGATTATCTGTTTTGAGAGTTTTAAGTTTTGTTTTAATGTTTAACTTTTATGTGCATATGATGCTTCCATGTGTTGGTTACTAGAGTAGTAGGTTAACTACAGACATACTGTTTTGTTTGTACATATTTATAAATCTGTACCACCTAACATTGAACATCATTTTATATGAAGAACATACATGTTGCAAAATGACTGCTTTCAGCATCTAACAGGACTTCTGTAAATAATAGGTTAAAAGTTAAAAATAAAACACTAATGTTTTAAGAGCTTTAGTATTTTGCTTAGCATTCAATACTAGCAGATTCATAACTGATGCCTGTTCAAAAACACTGTTGGTGGAATCTTTTATTTCATGTGTATGTAACTACTAAATTTTTCATGACTGAAGAGGTTATAGCACATATTAGTTAGTGCTAATATTCTACTGAATATAATTTAAGCAATGGGCTAAGGTCCAAGAAACATAGCAATTATATCTACAAATAATCTATTAACATGATCTTCAGAATCTCTAGTTTTTGTTCTATAGATAAAGCCATAAGAATCCTTTCCTACCAGTTTTTCCTATATCATTTAGATATTATTTCCTAGAAAACAGGATGCCTGTCACTGATAAGTTAGAGAAAACACCCAAATTATACTTGCACTATGGAAAGACGACATGAATATGTTGACTGGGTACTTTCTACTCTCATTTTTGTTAGCCTATGAAAAAAAAAACATTTTGTTAACCTATGGAAAAAGCCTTGGAAGAGAAAAGTAGAATTCAGTATGTATGGAGGCACAGTTTTGCACAGTATGTTGCATGCGGCAAAAAAAAAAATATGAAATAGAGTAGAAGAGATAAAAGTAGTTTTCTGTCAAAAACTAGGAGTTAAGCCTTCAGGTACGTTGTGGACTAGGCTTTCCAGCAAGGTTTTTGTAGCTATTTGCTTGCCTGAGAAATGAAATTGAAAACATACCCCTGCGTGTCTGTCCTTAACACCAGGCTAAATTCTGGTGGTTAAATAACTTATCTGTGGTTACAAGCTAGTAAGTAGCAGAGCCAAGATTTTTTTTAATATAGAGACAGGTGTCTCACTGTGTTGTCCAGGCTGGTCTTGAACTCCTGGCCTCAAGTGGTCCTCCTGCCTCAGCCTCCCAAAGTGTGGGGATTACAGGTGCGAGCTACTGCTCCCAGCAAGAGCCAAGATTTTAACCTAGATCTCCCTAACACCAAAGCTTTTGAAAGGGTTCAGCTGAAGAATTTCTCAATTCTCTGTTTTGTTTTGTTTTTATTTTTGTTTTTTGAGATGAAGTCTCACTGCACTCAGGCTGGAGTGCAGTGGTACGATCTTGGCTCACTGCAACCTCCACCTCCCGGGTTCAAGCGATTCTCCTGCCTCAGCTCCCAAGTAGCTGGGACTACAGGTGCACGCCACCACAACTGGCTAATTTTTGTATTTTTAGTAGAGATGGGGTTTCGCTATGTTGGCCAGGCTGATCTCAAACTTCTGACCTCAGGTGATCCACCCACTTTGACCTCCCAAAGTGCTGGGATTACTAGACGTAAGCCACCACACCTGGCAATTCCCTGCTTTTTTGACAACATAATTTAAATGAATTTGATTTAAATGTTTCCTGAATATATATACAGATAGATAGATGAGTATCAACACTTACAAGCTCTACACAGTCTGTGAGTGTAGATACTACTTACTCGTAGGATTGTCTTGTGCTTTGGGGATTTTTGTTCGGAGTTCTATACTATCAGCCCAGAAAGCTATCAATGTCCAAGTGAAGTGAGATGATGCATGGCCACATTATTGCTTTGACCCTCACATCAAGAAATCTGAATGATCTGGACCAGGGGTCAGCAAAGTGCAGCCTACAAGCTATTGCAGTCAGCTGCCAGTTTTTACTTTTTTAAATAGTTGGGAAAAAAATTCCAAAGACTGATATTTTGTGTCACATGAAAATTATATGAAATTCAAATTGCAGTGTCCATAAGTAAAGTTTTATTGGGGCACACCCATGCTCACCCTTTTAAATATTGTGTATGGCCGCTTTGTGCTACAGTAGCAGAGTTGAGTCATTGCAAGGGAGACCATATGGCCCAGGTAGCCTAAAATATTTATCTGATCCTTTACAGAAAAAGTTTGCTAACCCTTGATAACAGATACTCTAAAATGCAGGTTTTTCTTCTTCAATTTAGCTCAGTGGTAGGTCAAATTGTTTGCTTTTGCTATTAAGCTTATGATTTGGAAACGTAAAATTTCATGGTGGATATTATAATCAGAACTATTCAAAAGGGAAAACATGCCAGCCATTTTATATGATGAAGTCTCTTATTCCATAGAAAACTGTAGAAAGATATCTGTATCTTTGGAGAAGGAGAAAGAAAGGAAAGAACTCCAGAATCCCATCACTGTTCTTTAAAGCATGCATCACAGACCTTTAAGAGTATGCTTTATTGAGTAAAGGTTATAGTTTGACTTTAAGATAAGAAATTTTCTAGAATCATGTTTGAATTCTAAACGTTGATATTCTTAAGTACCATTTCTGATTAGGAATTAGGTGTTAAAAGAATCATGGTAAGGAAACCTTAATCCGTTGAAACTCTTGTAATTTGGACAACAAAAAACTAGAAATAACACTCTTTTCTTTGAAGATCTGATTCAAATACACCTTAGAAGAGTTTAAAATCTCCCAGGCCTTTAGGATGCAATAGGATATTATGCCTTGGTTTGACTCCTTTTCATTCAAATTAATGTAAGTATGTTGTTCAAGACTTTGAAGCATTGAACAATGTTCTCGATGAATTTTATTTAATTACTGACATTTTGTGATATTTGAATGTTATTAAGTTAAACACTTAGAGTTGAGTATATTCAGGGGAGAAAAGTGAATGAAATGACTCATAATAAGAAAGCTTGCTCCCTTGGGACAGTTACCTTCCTGGTGTCATTGCCATCCTGGGTTGACAAGCTGAGAGTAGAGGATACAAGTGATGTGAATAAAATGGAAATTGCATTGAGTTAATGAAACAGACACTTTTAGATCAAGAAAACACTTCAACAGCCTTTTTAGAAATTGGCACACTCCTATAGTCCCACCTACTCAAGAGGCTGAGGCAGGAGGATCACTAGAGTACAGGAGTTTGGGGCTGTAGTGTGTAATGATCACACCTGTGAAAGAATAACCACTGCACTCCAACCTGGGCAACATGGCAAGACCCTGTCTCTTTAAAAAAAAAAAAAATCCTGGGAAAAGAAGTCAAAGATGTAATTTTACACAATTTCTGCCCCCACCGTCTTTTTTGTTTGTTTGTTTGTTTGTTTGTTTTTTGGCTAGATACTAGGTATTCAGTGTTTGCTGAGATGACAGGTTTCTACTAATCAGCCAGTTATTTGGGAAGGAGAAAAACTTTTTCTCAATTCTGAACATGATGCAGCTTGTTAACTCTCCAGATAGTGCCTTTGATTGAAAATAAGGTCTACACCTTTTTAAGTATATTATTTCTGACATCGTAAGAAATAATTTAGTTCCTTATTCTCATTTATCTTTTATATAATGTACTGTAATATTCAGGTTTAAAGTAAAATAAGTATATGAATTATATTTTGGTAAAACTGTTTCATGACCAGCTTGATTAATGTATATTAACATACCAGACATTGACAGCGAACATTTCATGAAATCAGTTATTTACTTACCAAAACAATGAGTTTTAGCTTGAAAGTTACTGCTGCTCTATTATTAACAAAACTAAGTTTTAAAAATTAATTTTAATTCTACTGAAGTTTAATTTCTGGTTAAAGGTATAGTGGATGCTATTTATGATCCAAGTTTTTACATCACATCCATTGATCTGCCTATCCCTTCTTTTTACTCCAAAGAGGAGATGATAGAATAATACATTCAGTATACTACCAAGAAGCAAAGTTATAATGTGTTTCATTTTGCTATTGGAATTTTTTATTGTAACATTGTATGATAACCTGAAATGTTTACTTGTGCCTTTTCTTTAAACAATTAAAGTTTTCCATTTTATAAGAATTTCTGTTTCCTTCAGCTTTTCAACTTTAAAA